GGGCATTTCAAAATACAGTTTTTGTTTAAAAAAAAAAAAAAGCATTTATGGTAAAGCTCAGCTGACAGTCTGTGGACAGATGCACAGGTTCCAATAAAATTCAGGACCCCAAGGGTTTCCCCAGCTCTTGAATTATTTAAAATATACACGTAGTGTTGTAGTAGTTAAGTTTTAAAACGGTGCCTCAAAACTGGCTAGTTAAGGTACATTATTTACGAAAAATATATTGTGGAGGTGATTTTTCACCATCTCAAATGTCTGCGGAAAACTGTAGCTTGGTTATCTAGCAGTGGTGAATGAGTTGATTCTCATAGTCGACCAAAACCCAGGCCAACAATTTATTTATCTTTTTAGCTTTGCTTAAGAGTAAATGAGGAAAAAATTTCCATGTAAGGAAAAATAAGTAATGTAGTATGAATTACAGAAAATGCTGAGTCTCTTTAATTTCTATTGGTTTAAATAAAAAAACTCCACACACCTATAAATTTGAGTTCTCTTTCAGAAGAAACCGCTCCCCGCCTCGCCTCAGGCAGCTCTCTCCTATTCCTCTACTAACCAGTTACTTTAATCTGAGAAACTAATTTGCACTCAACTTGTGAGTGCCTTCACCTTCAGGGCAGAAGAAACACCGACTTTTAATGCATTTTTGCAAATAAATCATTACAATTTAATCACACACGACTCTATACAGACACACTCCCATGATTTATTATCGTTGGGCGAGTTTCCCCCTCCCCCAGCGTGAGATAACCAATTTTGTTTCGGGTAGGTGTCATAAACAAAACTTCCTACGATGCAGATTTGTTTACTGATTACCCATGACGATAACGACGACTACTAAGACAATAACACTCTCCAGTCCCACCTTTATTGCTTTTGGTAACAATAAAATCAAAATAAACAGGCACGCAAAACAAACGCCAAACAAAAAATCGGCCGCGTTACAATCTACTCCCTCGGCATTCCCAGCGCCTGGCAGCGTCCATCGATGCACTCGATATCTCGGCTGAAGCTGCCTGGCGCTAGAACCAGGAAGGCGCTGAGCTTAAACTGAAGCAAGTTCGGTGGACGCCGGCGGCGCCCTGATCTAAAGAAACGACTCAGGGACTGCGGCGCTTGCACGTCAACGGGAGGTGTGAGCCCAAAGGTCTGGACCCAGGTGATGCCCACGACCAGGGCCTGGGGAGCGGCAGAAATAATATTCTTCAAATTTATGCTTATAGAAATGGGACGTCGGTCATCAGATACTGAAGAAGAAAGCAGAAGCAAGAGAAAAAAGAAACACCGTAGACGGTCCTCCTCGAGCAGTTCTTCAGATAGTAGAACATACAGCCGAAAGAAAGGAGGAAGGAAATCAAGATCAAAGTCAAGATCTTGGTCCAGAGATCTTCAGCCTCGTTCACATTCTTATGATAGAAGGTGATTTTTGTAATTTTTATTTATATAGTAATTAGCAGTGATCTTTGATTATATTTTATTTCAGACGCAGGCATCGATCAAGCAGTAGCTCTTCTTATGGCTCCAGAAGGAAACGAAGTCGAAGTCGTTCAAGGGGTCGAGGGAAATCCTATAGAGTTCAGAGGTCTAGGTCAAAAAGCAGAACAAGAAGGTATGCCTTATTAAGTATTTATTGCTTTGTAATAAGTTTATTTAACAAAATCTGCTTACTGTAGGTCCAGGTCAAGACCTCGTCTCCGTTCTCATAGTCGTAGCAGTGAAAGGTCCAGTCACAGAAGAACGCGTAGTCGGTCTCGGGATAGAGAACGACGTAAGGGCAGAGATAAAGAGAAAAGAGAAAAGGAGAAGGATAAAGGGAAGGACAAGGAATTACATAACATCAAACGTGGGTAAGTTGGAGCAAATCTTATCTGGTAAGGACAACTATTTAGAACTTTTACTCTTCTATTTTAGGGAATCTGGAAACATCAAAGCTGGATTAGAACATCTGGTAAGTTCTCATTTTCTCTTGAACATTTGCATTATGGTTGAATTTTTTTTTTTTTCTTTTTTAGCCACCAGCTGAACAGGCCAAAGCCAGACTACAGCTGGTTCTTGAAGCTGCTGGTAAGTGTTGATAATTAACTTTTATTAAATGATAAGTACAAAAATTGTATTGTTTTTGTTTCAGCAAAAGCTGATGAAGCATTGAAAGCCAAAGAAAGAAATGAGGAAGAAGCAAAGAGAAGAAAGGAGGAAGGTAAAGGCATGTGTTCATTTTTCTCTGAGAAATCACTATTTGGCTGTATTTCCTGAATAGACCGTAGAATATAATCTAATGCCTTAAGGGTTACTTCATGCTGTTTCATGAACCAAAACTATGACACAATAGCACACTATATTCATTGTCTTGGACACTAATGTTTGCTCTCATAAGATTAGTTTATAAGCATGCTATTATATATTCTGGGAAATTGGGAGGAGATAAGATTATATAGTAGTGCTGATGTTGGTTTGTTCCTTCTGACTTTTATAGTTAAAAAATTATCAAAATCAGTCACAGAAATAGATTGAACCTTATCCATAGATTTTGAAATATTTCAGTAGTGATGAAGAAAAGTCCTCTTGCCAATAAAACTTTTTTAAAGTTGAGAGAACATTGAAATTCAAAATGTCATAAATAGTCATATGAAATCCATGTCTTCATTTTTAAAGATATTCTTTTTAAAAAACAACATTTAGGCCATTCCCCCAAAATATTATCTAAACAAATCTAACACATTTTTATCTCCTCTAACAAATTTTTATTTTCCCCTTAATTTGCTATCTGTGATTTATGTGAGTGAAAATTTTGCCTTTTTTTCTTCACGGGGGATTATATACATATACTGTTCTAAATTACAGTGCTTAAAGCAAGATTCAGGCAAATCTTTCTCAGTGAGTTAAGTTGATGATCTGCTTAGAATGGCAATCATGTCACTTTATTGGCTAATTTCACAGGGTAGCTATTTCCTCTTGTGAGCTTTTGAGAAGTTGAAGTCTGATAATATGTGCCAGAATTTGGACTTTTGAGTGCTGTAGTCAAAATCTGAAAGTTGAAATTTTTGCCTTAGTAGGTACCTGTGTTTTATTGTAACAACCAGAAGATAATCTGAACTTCCCAGCAACTACATGGAAGCTGAGATTCAGTAAAACCCAAAGTATAATGGTTTAGAATGCTTAAAACCCATCAGAGCCATCCTCAAAACCAAGCGAAAAAAAAAAAAAAAACTGTAGATTTAAGTGGCAGATCCCTACAAATAAGTAGATTCAAACTAAATGTGGATGAATTTGTACACATATAGTATAGTGTTCTTACCTTACTTGACCCCCAAATATCCTGGCTTTATGCTCTTTTCCGGGATCAACTAATTTTATGGTATACTGAGAAAAAAATGAATTTCAGTAGCAAGATTCCTCAGTAGAATTACCTTCTTTTGGATCTCTTGGCATTGTTAATGAAAGCAAGCTATCTGATTTCAGTTATCCTTATAATGTGCCCATAGTACAAACAGACATAAGACTAAATGCAAATGTGTCTAAGCAAATTATAATTTTTAAGTACTGCTATGTTGTGTGGCATTCTGATCAATGTAACTAATTAATAACATAATGGCCCTTATAAAACTCTGTGGTACCGTAAATCACGTGTATAGTACTTATGACCAAGCAATACAGTGAAAATATGTTGTAGTGGTTATTAGCCTAATCCTATTAATTCAGATCTTAATTGGAATCTTAATCAGTTGAAAATGAATGGCAGTGAGAGTAATCACAGATATTGAAATTTCAAGGTGATTTGTTTTTATGAAAAAAATAATATGAATGCTTATCTTAGCAAAAGAAACTTTTTTAATACTTCAGAACTCCTCATTTACATGTTGACAGTTGATATTTCTACAGCTCTCTTGTTTTCATTAAATTAGCTCTAAGCATCTTTTAAGACATTTGCTTAAGAATTTCTTAAGTAACTATAGATACTTGAACATTATAATTCTTTGTAATTTTTAATTTAGACTTTTCACTAAATCACACTGACCTTATACGTAGTCTGCAATATACAGTACCTTTTTTCTTTCAGTTCCTGAGAATTGTTGAAAAAGCATATTCCTCCAATCATAGCTGTTTTAATTAGCATCTTTAAAAATCTAGCATTCTAACTAGAGTATAAACTACAGGATTACAGAGGACTTAATATCCACAATGCCTAACACATAGTAGAAACTCAGTTTCTTGAATTGTTGCATGATGAATGAATAAATCAATGACCAATTTCCCTTTATTCTTTTAAATTCATGCTAAGTAGCTTATTTTGAGCTTGCAACGGGATTCCAAATAATCTCATTGAAAGTATAACCCAACTTTGTTAAGGGCTTTTCTAAGACAGGCCGTAACTATTAAGCTATTGCTGTAATAATTTAGAGCATGCAAAATTAAACCAAAGAATGTCAAAATACTGTCAAAATTTGCTAAACTATTTGCTAGATTCTTTGTTGTTGTTTGCTTCCAAATTTTTTTTCTCTTGAGTTGTCTAGATACTTGAATGCTATCAAATTAACAGTTCCCTGAGAGTGATTAATGTATAAGCTACATTTATTTTATTTCATATAATTAGTCTAACTGCAAATTGAAACCTTAGATCAGTATGCATGTGTGTATATAGTTCTGTATCTGAAAGAATAAAAATCCTTTATTTTCAGTCTGTAAGCCACTAGTAATTCACTCTGTCACATCATTTATACAATTCATCTCTTAATTTCTCATCATGCTGATGTGCAATACAGAGTTGAAAGCATTGCGAAAATGTAGATAAATGTTGTCTACCCAGCTCCCTTTATCCACTCTCTGTTATCTCAGAAAAGCTATTGTATTAGCATAGCAAGATCTGTGCCATGCAAATTCATTCTATTATGCAGTCTTCCTTTGAGTGTTCTTAAATCAATAACATAATTATGTTTGCAAGTATTGCATCCAAAATAAAAGTCAGGCTGCACACCAAAACTGGTCCAGGATGACTACTTTGCCTTCCAGCC